GTAACCCCTCGAACTCACATCACTGGTAACCCTCAGAGGGGACTCAGGCTCCTCAAATCTCAGGATCTGCGTCGACTACAGACCTCACTGTTTTTCTTAAACAAAAATCCTGAAATCCAGGCTGGGCGCAGTGGCTCACGCCAGTAGTCCCAACACTGGGAAGCTGAGGCGGGAGGATTGCTTGAACCCAGTAGTTCAAGACCAGCCTGGGCAACACAGTGAGACCTTGTCTCTTAACAACAAGTCCAAAGGGAATCATGGCCTCCACAATCCCAGTACAGCTAAACAGTTAACTGCCCACGTTCTTTTCCTTAATTCTATACAACCTCCCTGGGGTTTCTGGTTCTTTGGCAAGTGAGAGACGTGCTCCTCAACACTGGGTGAGCACACCGGGCTTGAATTTTAAAAAAGGAGAATCCGCCGGGCACGGTGGCTCACGCCTGTAATCCCAGCACTTTGGGAGGCCGAGGCAGGCGGATCACTTGAGGTCAGGGGCTCGAGACCAGCTTGGGCAATATGGTGAAACCCCGCCTCTAGGAAATAATTTTTAAAATAAGCTGGGTGTGGCGGCGTGCGCCTGTACTCGAGGAGGCTGAGGCATGAGAATCGTTTGAGCCCAGGAAGTCGAGGCTGCGATGAGCGGCGATAGCGCCACTCACTCCAGCCTGAGCGACAGTGAGACTGTCTCAAAAAAAAAAAAAAAAAAGTAAAAGCTCTCAGGGAGCGACTTTTCCCTTGGATAAGGCAGCCACACGCTAAGTCCCCTCTCCATCGGGGACCCTGGGGACAAACAGAACGGTGCGCATTTCCCTCCCCCGTCCCCATTCGGTCACTGCCACGGGCTGTACACCTGAGGGGGAAGGACGGGGGCGGCGGCGCGAGGAGGAAGGGCTTCGCCGCCAATCTGTCCCTAACCAGTCTGCCTCTCAACCCCTGCCTGAGGCGGAGGCGGTGCCCGGGGCGGGCCAAGCGTGACCGCGGGTCGGCGGGGCGTGTTTAAGACCGCGGCGTGCGCACCCGGCCCACGCCAGCTCCCGGCCGCGGCACAGCAGCCCCGGCGCTCCCCGCGCCGCCCCGCGCAGGCGCCCCCGCCCCGCCGTCGCCGCCGCCGCAGCCAGGAGCCGCTGCACCATGCCCCGCATAGATGCGGACCTCAAGCTCGACTTCAAGGATGTCCTGCTCCGACCTAAGCGGAGCAGCCTCAAGAGCCGAGCCGAGGTGGGGGACGTTCGGAAGTCGCAGTGGGGTGGTCCCTTTTTCTTTCTTTTTTTTTGGCCAACAGGTGGATCTTGAACGCACCTTCACGTTTCGAAATTCAAAGCAGACCTACTCAGGGATTCCCATCATCGTGGCCAACATGGACACTGTGGGCACGTTTGAGATGGCAGCCGTGATGTCACAGGTGAGGCGGTAGGCTTTTGTTTTTTCCCTTTGTCCCATCCTAATGGTGCTGTTTTGTTTTCTAGCACTCCATGTTTACAGCAATTCATAAGCATTACTCCCTGGATGACTGGAAGCTCTTTGCCACAAATCACCCAGAATGCCTGCAGGTACGACTACAGCCTGGTTATCAATTACCAGTTATGCCTGTCTTCTTGGTTTATTTTGGTGCAGAATGTAGCCGTGAGTTCAGGCAGTGGGCAGAATGATCTGGAAAAGATGACCAGCATCCTGGAAGCTGTGCCACAGGTTAAGTTTATTTGCCTGGATGTGGCCAATGGGTATTCAGAACATTTTGTGGAATTCGTGAAACTTGTCCGTGCCAAATTTCCTGAACACACCATTATGGTAAGTACGGTAGAACATTACGGTAGAACATTCATGATCATCAGCTGTATTCTTTCTGTCTCAGGCAGGGAACGTGGTGACAGGAGAAATGGTAGAAGAGCTTATTCTTTCCGGAGCAGATATCATCAAAGTGGGAGTTGGACCAGGTAAGACTTGTTAGGAGCACAGCAGAGGACGTTCTATTTGGGGACAACTTCTTTCTCTGTGCAGGTTCTGTGTGCACCACCCGCACCAAGACGGGAGTGGGGTACCCCCAGCTGAGTGCCGTCATTGAGTGTGCCGACTCTGCCCATGGCCTGAAGGGCCACATCATCTCTGTGAGTCTCCACCCGGGGCTGAGGCTGGGGTGGATGTCCTGTCCTTGCTTTTTCCTCTGTGAAGGATGGAGGCTGTACGTGTCCAGGGGATGTCGCCAAAGCCTTTGGTAAGGCCGGGCCCTGGTGCAGAGGGAGGGAATACTCGCTTTCATCCCCACCGTTGGCATTTAGGAGCTGGAGCAGATTTTGTCATGCTGGGAGGAATGTTTTCGGGTCATACGGAGTGTGCTGGAGAAGTGTTTGAGAGGAACGGACGGAAGCTCAAGCTCTTCTACGGGATGAGCTCTGACACCGCCATGAACAAGCACGCAGGAGGAGTTGCTGAGTACAGGTGAGGAGGTGACCCCGGGGCGCACCCTCGAGTAGATAAAAAGAAAACTTCTATCGTCTTCCAGAGCCTCTGAGGGTAAGACTGTGGAAGTTCCTTACAAAGGAGATGTGGAAAACACTATCCTGGATATTCTCGGGGGACTGAGGTCCACGTGCACCTACGTGGGGGCCGCCAAACTCAAGGAGCTCAGCAGGAGGGCAACATTCATCCGGGTGACCCAGCAGCACAACACCGTGTTCAGCTAACCCTGGGGACAAAGCAGCGTCTGGCTCGAGTGGAAGCGTCCAAACCTGCTTTTCCCATCTCCCCCCAAGTCTGTTCCGTCAGAGCTTCTGGCTGCTCCTGAATGGTGGAATGCTGTGTCCTCTCTTCTGTCTCCTGCTGCCTGGAGGCTTCGGGGCTCTCCCGCCTGCCTTCTCGGGGCCCAGACGCAAGGCACCGATTGGGCCAACATCAGAGCCCTGCTGCCCAGAACTCATAACCTCATTGTTCAAACCAACACTTGCACCTTTCTCTTTTTCTCTTTCTCTCTCCCTTTCTTTGTTTTTCTTTCTTTTTTAAAAGAAGATGGTTTCACTTTAATATAATGCTATTATCTTAAGACTTAATGGAGTTGCTGGAGTTTGTATTTCCAGGAGTC